ATTTCAAAGATTTAGTAGAAAATAGCGATCATAGAGTGAGGAGATGAGGGATCCATGATCAGAACTTTGGGGGCTTACTAGCGCACAGGTATGGTCCCGGGCACAGGCATGGGCTGATACACACAGGTGTATAGGTATTTGTGAGACAAGGCTCTGCAATCAGACCCTTTTATTTGTACATTTACTATGACAATGTCCAGGAGCCAACAGTAGAACTAATACATTCTGATGACTTTCTGGCCCATAAGGGAAGAGACCTTGGAGCTCCCAAGGACACCATTGCAGGTGATGTTGCCCGAGATGTGAGAGGAGAAGGTGTGAACACTATTGTGCACACCACCGGGGGAAGGCCCCATAACAGTTCAACGTGAAATGAAACAAAGGTGCTTGCCCCTCATCTCCATCCCTACTGTGCTGGGCCTGCAGCTGCCTCCCTGCTCCCCTCTGCGAGCCAATCTCTGCCCAGGAAGACACTATTCCCTCACACCTGCCCCAGGGCTCACCCCCAGCAGAAATATGCCCCATGGTTCCCACTGACAACCAGCAGTGTCAACCCACAGGGTGGATCTCGCCGTGTGGCCAGGCCAACTGAGCATCTTCAAACTTGTCCACAGCAGAACACATCTCTCCCTTTCCTCAAGGCCCAGAAACTGAGGTTCTCCTAACCTCATCCCTCCTTAGGTGTAGAAGTCTTTTTTTAAGTGCAAACTCCTCCTGGGATGGAGCAGAGGGCTGTCAATTCCAGAATATCTCCTAACTGCCACTGTCCCTGCTTCTGCAGTGTGCTTTGATGCAATCAATATATTTCTACTAGTTTATCTCTGTGGACAAGCCCACATTAGGGAAGCCCTAACTCCAGTCAGGAGCCTCACAAACCAGAACATCCACAAACAATGAACCAACACTACTAACACAACAGTGCCTACAACAACAACAAGGAAGAGGAAGGCTTCTCGAAGCCAGGCAGGGGCAGCACAATCAACACAGAGGGGTATAAAGGTTCCGACCACTCAGAGGCCTGGCACGATCACTCACTCACTCCCTCACTCACTCCCACACTCACTCACTCACGTCTCCCCCAGCTCACCTCCTCCCCACCCCAGCATGGCCACGTCTACCATGTCCGTCTGCTCCAGCGCTTACTCTGACTCCTGGCAGGTGGACGCCTGCCCAGAGAGCTGCTGTGAGCCCCCCTGCTGCGCCACCAGCTGCTGCGCCCCGGCCCCCTGCCTGACCCTGGTCTGCACCCCAGTGAGCTGTGTGTCCAGCCCCTGCTGCCAGGCGGCCTGTGAGCCCAGCCCCTGCCAGTCAGGCTGCACCAGCTCCTGCACGCCCTCGTGCTGCCAGCAGTCTAGCTGCCAGCCAGCTTGCTGCACATCCTCCCCCTGCCAGCAGGCCTGCTGCGTGCCTGTCTGCTGCAAGCCAGTCTGCTGTGTGCCCGTCTGCTGCAAGCCTGTCTGCTGCAAGCCCATCTGCTGTGTGCCCGTCTGCTCTGGGGCTTCCTCTTCATGCTGCCAGCAGTCTAGCCGCCAGCCGGCTTGCTGCACCACCTCCTGCTGCAGACCCTCCTCCTCCGTGTCCCTCCTCTGCCGCCCCGTGTGCAGGTCCACCTGCTGTGTGCCCATCCCCTCCTGCTGTGCCCCTGCCTCCACCTGCCAGCCCAGCTGCTGCCGCCCGGCCTCCTGCGTGTCCCTCCTCTGCCGCCCCACGTGCTCCCGCCTCTCTTCCGCGTGCTGCGGCCTCTCCTCAGGCCAGAAGTCCAGCTGCTGACGGGCAGGTCCCGTTTCTCCAGAGTTGTTCCAGGGCCATCTCTGACTTCCGAAAATCCTTGCAGCCCTGAGCCCTGTCTGAGTCTCCTCTGCCCATAGCCACTGCACCTCCAGCCAGCAATGCTGAGCTTTCATGCCGATTCCCTCCAGGCATGCATCTCTCCCACACCCTCATCTCCATGCTGGCCAGCCGGTGGTCACTGTGTCCTGCCCCATGTGAGTGATCAGTCTGTCAACAAATAAAGTCACCAATGTGCCCTCTCAGAGGTCTTTTTTGCATATCTGGCAAACCC